CCTTCCTTTCAGTTTCTGCCCGCTCGCTCGGAAGTTGGCGGTTGACAAAAATGGCAGGAGCCGGGGCCCGGGCCGGTTGCCGCAGCGCCGCGGGGACCTTCTGAGTTGGCCCGGTGGCAGGGAGACTCGTGCAGGGGCGTCCGATGCGCGGGGCCCGGGGCCTCGGGAGAGCTCAGCTGCTGCGGGCCCCAGACGAGGCGACAGGGATGGACTTGCGTAGACAGCCAGCGCCGGGCCGCCGGGCGCGCGGTCTGGGAGGGCGTGCCGCCGCGGCGCCGGGCCGCGCTCTGTGAACCGGCGAGGCGGGAAGGGGCCGCCGTGGTGCTCGGCACGCCCGGGCGTGTGGCGGGCGGGCGAGAGCTTGAGCGCGATCCGGGCGGCCGCTGTGCGCAATCAGTGCAGGCTCCCGCCCGACTCTGACTCGGCGCGGCCGCGACAGTGCCGGCCACACCCTCTGCCCCGCTGCCGCCGGCGCCGCTTCCCAAGAGCTGGAGGCAGGAGATGCGCCCGGGGCGGCCGCGCGTCCCAGAGAGCCAGCCCCGGCCGCCGTCGCGGGGAAGTGCCGCCTGGTGGGGTCACGGCGCCTGAAGCCCACGTGCGCCGCCGAGCCCGAGGTGGCCTCGAGCGCGGCGGCTGACAGCACAGCCCGCCTGAGCTGCCTCCCGCGCTCCTCCCCGAGGAAAGGATTTTGATTTCAAAGAAAGGAAGGAAGGAAGGACAACTCCCAGCTTCCCCGTCCCGCCCTCCCCGCTCCGAGGGCCGCGCCAGGCCATGCCCAAGAAGGCGGCGGCGGCGGCGAACCAGCAGAAGGGACTTTCCTGGCAGCCCGGCGACGAGGAGCGCGGACAGTGAGTTTGCTCTGCCCCGGTTCATGGTTCCTGCAAGCCCTCTAGGAGGCCGAAAGCTGCAGCCCCTCCCCTTGCCCCGAAGAGCCTTCCGCGTTCTCTCGCCCTCGGGCCCACCCCGCGCCGCCCGGGCTCCCGCCGCCGCAGCCCAGTGCCCTCTGCCCGCGGCGGTGGATGGCATGATGGTGCGGGGAAGGCACCGCGGCCTTGGCCAGCTGAGTCGCGACGGCCGCCGGGGCGGCGGCAGTGGCCGCGGCAGCGGCGGTGGTAGCGGGCTCCCCAGCGGCATGCCAGTGCCCCCCGGGCGCGATGGCTAGCGGCAGCGCCGGGAAGCCCACTGGCGAGGCGG